AAGAGTGAACATAACTGGAAAAAAGTGAAAAGAGTGAAGCATCCTTTTTTTCCCGCTTTTCCTTTTCCTCCAGAAGCAGGTAGGAAGTGGGAGATAATGAGCGCCTGGACACACCTCACTAAAGAGGTAATGAGGTAAATGGGGAACACAGACAAAGTGTTCCCCAACTTTGCAGGTAGAAATTGAAGAGATGACAGGATAAGCAACAGGATGTAAACACGCCCCTCCTATTTCCGTTCCACAGAACAGAGAGAACAGAAGAGAGGGTACAAGCTGGGGGTGGGTGACGAACAGCACAGGCACGCAGCCCCCAGCCCTAGCCCCAAGGGATTGGAACGGGAAGGAGAAGACATCGGTCCTACACACACAATGAGGCCTGAAAGTTCTCCTTTCCCTCAGAGACGGTGGTGTTTTTTATACTTAATAGGGATGCGGGGCAAGAGAAGGACAAAGGGCTGTTCCTGAACAGTAACACCAAGCATTCTGCGCTCCACAGCCCCAAACCTGAAAGTATTCTTGGAGCTATGGGATTTTCACACACTTGCTATTTATGAGCCAGGAATAACGACAGGCTCTAAAGTAACTGCACTGGCTAAGACTAGGCATGAAATTCCCTCATAAGCACATTTTCCTTTTACCTCAAAACACCGCTCTCAGACCAGAAACGTCCACACCCGCCCTCCGATGGCCTGTCGCCCTGGCTAGGTTTTAGGGTCAGTGGGATCCTCCTTCCACTGGACCCGGGAGAAGACGCTCAACAGCCCCCTCCTTCCCCTCCTTCCTCTCCTTCCTCTCCTTCCCCCCTCCCTGCGCCGCTCCAGAGCGCAACAACCATTTTCCCAGCCAGGAGCACACCGTGTCCACGCGCCACAGCGATCTCACTGATTGGTCGGGCTCCTGGTAAACAAGGACCGGGCAGCCAATGGGAGGGATGTGCACGAGGGCAGCACGAGCCTCCGGGCCAGCGCTCGCGTGGCTCTTCTGGCCCGGGCTACTATATAGAGACGTTTCCGCCTCCTGCTTGAAACTAACCCCTCTTTTTCTCCAAAGGAGTGCTTGTGGAGATCGGATCTTTTCTCCAGCAATTGGGGGAAAGAAGGCTTTTTCTCTGAATTAGCTTAGTGTAACCAGCGGCGTATATTTTTTAGGCGCCTTTTCGAAAACCTAGTAGTTAATATTCATTTGTTTAAATCTTATTTTATTTTTAAGCTCAAACTGCTTAAGAATACCTTAATTCCTTAAAGTGAAATAATTTTTTGCAAAGGGGTTTCCTCGATTTGGAGCTTTTTTTTTCTTCCACCGTCATTTCTAACTCTTAAAACCAACTCAGTTCCATCATGGTGATGTTCAAGAAGATCAAGTCTTTTGAGGTGGTCTTTAACGACCCTGAAAAGGTGTACGGCAGTGGCGAGAAGGTGGCTGGCCGGGTGATAGTGGAGGTGTGTGAAGTTACTCGTGTCAAAGCCGTTAGGATCCTGGCTTGCGGAGTGGCTAAAGTGCTTTGGATGCAGGGATCCCAGCAGTGCAAACAGACTTCGGAGTACCTGCGCTATGAAGACACGCTTCTTCTGGAAGACCAGCCAACAGGTAAGCGGCCCAATTCATTGTTGGAGGGTGAACCTAATGGCTACTCGATTTTCTTTCCCTTCAGGTGAGAATGAGATGGTGATCATGAGACCTGGAAACAAATATGAGTACAAGTTCGGCTTTGAGCTTCCTCAGGGGTAAATATCAGCTAAATGCATCTTTGAACTTTAGCGTTTTAAAATTTTCATTTTCTTGACACAGGCCTCTGGGAACATCCTTCAAAGGAAAATATGGGTGTGTAGACTACTGGGTGAAGGCTTTTCTTGACCGCCCGAGCCAGCCAACTCAAGAGACAAAGAAAAACTTTGAAGTAGTGGATCTGGTGGATGTCAATACCCCTGATTTAATGGTGAGATCCATTTTAAAGATTCTATTCTCCTGCTCAAAACACCTTTTTATCCCCTTCTATATAGGCACCTGTGTCTGCTAAAAAAGAAAAGAAAGTTTCCTGCATGTTCATTCCTGATGGGCGGGTGTCTGTCTCTGCTCGAATTGACAGAAAAGGATTCTGTGAAGGTAAAATCCTAGTGCTTATGGCAGTTAAAACATATCAGTAAGTTTTCATCTTTCTCATTGCTAGGTGATGAGATTTCCATCCATGCTGACTTTGAGAATACATGTTCCCGAATTGTGGTCCCCAAAGCTGCCATTGTGGCCCGCCACACTTACCTTGCCAATGGCCAGACCAAGGTGCTGACTCAGAAGTTGTCATCAGTCAGAGGCAATCATATTATCTCAGGGACATGCGCATCATGGCGTGGCAAGAGCCTTCGGGTTCAGAAGATCAGGCCTTCTATCCTGGGCTGCAACATCCTTCGAGTTGAATATTCCTTACTGGTGGGTAGATGCAGGGTGGCTTCAGCAGAGAACTGGTGTAATAAACTGCCATCTTCCTTTCTAGATCTATGTTAGCGTTCCTGGATCCAAGAAGGTCATCCTTGACCTGCCCCTGGTAATTGGCAGCAGATCAGGTCTAAGCAGCAGAACATCCAGCATGGCCAGCCGAACCAGCTCTGAGATGAGTTGGGTAGATCTGAACATCCCTGATACCCCAGAAGGTGAGCCAGACCTAATGTCTTTTCTTTGTTTCGGATTCTTATGTGGCCATATTTTCTTTTCTAGCTCCTCCCTGCTATATGGATGTCATTCCTGAAGATCACCGATTGGAGAGCCCAACCACTCCTCTGCTAGATGACATGGATGGCTCTCAAGACAGCCCTATCTTTATGTATGCCCCTGAGTTCAAGTTCATGCCACCACCGACTTATACTGAGGTGAGGATTGTCATCTTTACTGTTAAATTTGTCCTGAACTGAAATAGTCTGTTTCTTTCTTTAGGTGGATCCCTGCATCCTCAACAACAATGTGCAGTGAGCATGTGGAAGAAAAGAAGCAGCTTTACCTACTTGTTTCTTTTTGTCTCTCTTCCTGGACACTCACTTTTTCAGAGACTCAACAGTCTCTGCAATGGAGTGTGGGTCCACCTTAGCCTCTGACTTCCTAATGTAGGAGGTGGTCAGCAGGCAATCTCCTGGGCCTTAAAGGATGCGGACTCATCCTCAGCCAGCGCCCATGTTGTGATACAGGGGTGTTTGTTGGATGGGTTTAAAAATAACTAGAAAAACTCAGGCCCATCCATTTTCTCAGATCTCCTTGAAAATTGAGGCCTTTTCGATAGTTTCGGGTCAGGTAAAAATGGCCTCCTGGCGTAAGCTTTTCAAGGTTTTTTGGAGGCTTTTTGTAAATTGTGATAGGAACTTTGGACCTTGAACTTACGTATCATGTGGAGAAGAGCCAATTTAACAAACTAGGAAGATGAAAAGGGAAATTGTGGCCAAAACTTTGGGAAAAGGAGGTTCTTAAAATCAGTGTTTCCCCTTTGTGCACTTGTAGAAAAAAAAGAAAAACCTTCTAGAGCTGATTTGATGGACAATGGAGAGAGCTTTCCCTGTGATTATAAAAAAGGAAGCTAGCTGCTCTACGGTCATCTTTGCTTAGAGTATACTTTAACCTGGCTTTTAAAGCAGTAGTAACTGCCCCACCAAAGGTCTTAAAAGCCATTTTTGGAGCCTATTGCACTGTGTTCTCCTACTGCAAATATTTTCATATGGGAGGATGGTTTTCTCTTCATGTAAGTCCTTGGAATTGATTCTAAGGTGATGTTCTTAGCACTTTAATTCCTGTCAAATTTTTTGTTCTCCCCTTCTGCCATCTTAAATGTAAGCTGAAACTGGTCTACTGTGTCTCTAGGGTTAAGCCAAAAGACAAAAAAAATTTTACTACTTTTGAGATTGCCCCAATGTACAGAATTATATAATTCTAACGCTTAAATCATGTGAAAGGGTTGCTGCTGTCAGCCTTGCCCACTGTGACTTCAAACCCAAGGAGGAACTCTTGATCAAGATGCCCAACCCTGTGATCAGAACCTCCAAATACTGCCATGAGAAACTAGAGGGCAGGTCTTCATAAAAGCCCTTTGAACCCCCTTCCTGCCCTGTGTTAGGAGATAGGGATATTGGCCCCTCACTGCAGCTGCCAGCACTTGGTCAGTCACTCTCAGCCATAGCACTTTGTTCACTGTCCTGTGTCAGAGCACTGAGCTCCACCCTTTTCTGAGAGTTATTACAGCCAGAAAGTGTGGGCTGAAGATGGTTGGTTTCATGTTTTTGTATTATGTATCTTTTTGTATGGTAAAGACTATATTTTGTACTTAACCAGATATATTTTTACCCCAGATGGGGATATTCTTTGTAAAAAATGAAAATAAAGTTTTTTTAATGGAAAAAAAAATGTCTGTGAGATGGCTTTGGAAAAGTTTTTGG